GCGGTAACTTTCATCCGTTTACTTTTTCCAGGTGCGGAGGCGAAGCAGCCTTATTCAGAAAATCGAATTCAAACAGGACCTCAAGCTGCCGGCTGTTGCTTCTACCAACTGCCCCATTATTAACGCCAGACGGCGCTGTGTCCTCACTGGCTCTTTAACCACCACGTCGGGCTCACAGAAGGCTCAGGTTTCCTCCAGTATAGTTCAGGGGATGGTGAACGCTTCCCAACAAGCCTGCAACAGGCGCATTTCTTTCTGCTTTTGGTGCGTGTGTGTAGGGAAGTGTCCCATCTTTTAACTAGTCTTGCGGAGACCTGGCCTGGTGTTTGCAAATCTGTTTCCTCTATTATCGATCCGATCTCTGGATTGCTTTTTCTCTGACACTTGAAACAAATTCACTCCTATATATTTTTTAAGTGATTTTTTTTTTTTTTTTTTTTTTTTACAAAATAGAGCTGGGGCGGGGGGGGGGGGGTCTCGCTACGTTGCCCAGGCTGGTTTCGAACTCCTGGGCACAAGTAATTCTCCCACCTTGGCCTCCCAAAGTGGGGAATACAGACGGGAGCCACTGCGCTCGCCCCAAACAAAATCATTTAAATCACAATGCACTGAAGGCCGACTAGGTGTCAGGCGCCGCGCGGTCCGTCCCTTGTCCCCATGTCCCTGGCCAAAGGCTTGCTCTAGATCAGGGGACTCAGCCTCGAGGCTTTCCCGACGGTGTCAGCCAAGCACACACTCCCAGTTCGCAGGGCTTCGTGGTCAAGGTTCCTAGTTCACCTGTCTGGGAGGGCGAGGTGTGTCCACCCCTTCCAGCACCTGGGCAAACAGCTCCCTTTGCGGTCCTCTTCCACTGCTTTCCCTCCGCCCTGATTTTCCATTCCTTGTGAGCGGTGGTTTTGGTTGGGGGGAGGGGGCGGGGAAGGGGCCTGGCGAGGAGGGGCGTCAGAGCGCTGTCACCGGGTGTCGCGCCGCCCTCCCCGCCCCTCCGCCGGGCGTGTGGGGACGCCGGAGGGCGGGAGTCTCCGCGAGCCGCGCGGCGCACGGAGCACGGCGGCCGCCTGAGCTCGGCGCGGAGCCCGGAGCCCGCAGCCGACAGTCTCCTGCTCCCGTACGCTGGGCGCCAGCTCCGGCCGTGCTGCCCGGCTGCCTGAGAGCGCGCCCGGCCATGGAGCCCTCGCACAAAGACGCCGAGACGGCGGCGGCGGCGGCGGCGGTGGCGGCGGCGGACCCCCGGGGGGCGTCCTCGTCCAGCGGGGTGGTGGTGCAGGTCCGCGAGAAGAAGGGCCCCCTGCGCGCCGCCATCCCCTACATGCCCTTCCCCGTGGCCGTCATCTGCCTCTTCCTCAACACTTTCGTGCCGGGACTGGGTAAGACACGGCTGCCGCGACCCTTGCGACCCCTCAGAAGGCTGTCCCCTCTGGCCTCTCACAGGGACATTCGTCTCGGCCTTCACTGTGCTGTGCGGGGCCCGCACCGACCTCCCGGACAGGCATGTGTGCTGCGTCTTCTGGCTGAACATTGCAGCAGCCCTCATCCAAATCCTCACTGCCATCGTCATGGTGGGCTGGATCATGAGCATCTTCTGGGGCATGGACATGGTCATCCTTGCCAGTGAGTAGCTGTTGGTGCTGCGCCTCCTGGGGCTCCTGCTGCCTCCCACTCTGTGCTGCTGCAGTTTCCCAAGGTGAGTCTGCGGATGGACGTGCGGGCCTCGTGCTAACCATCTCTCCTTTGCTTCTTCCTCACAGGCTACAAGGAGCAGGGCATCCCACAGCAGCTGTGAGCCCACGGGAGCCGCTGGGGAGATCCAGGGGGGCCCTGTGAGGGCTGCACCAGGCAGCTTTGGGCACAAGGACCTTTACATGTTCTTTTCTGCCATTTTCTGGACTGGGGGTGGAAAGGGGGTATTTTTAAAAATATTATTTATTTTGAAAACGCATCTGCTTTTCTCAGCAGGTTGTGAGGGCTGCCAGCCCCTCCTGCTCTGGAAAGCACTGTGGGCGCAGGCACCAGAGCATCAGAGAGTGGGGTGGAGATGAGAACGCCCACAGAGAGGCTGGGATGCTCCGGCAGGCTCCAACTGGCCTTGCTGTACCCACTGCCCACCGCAAAGGCACGCCACGTCTGCTGGGCCGGGCCACACCGGGCCCTGTCTGGGTGAGCAGGGGCTCACCAAGGGGACAGGACTGTGGTAGACCCGTCCTGTGGGACCCCACCTGCCTCAAAATCTGGTGCCCCGAGTGTTTACTGTGTGGTCTCCTGGGGGCAGCACCAGGGTGTGGGTGAGGATGGCCAGGCTCCACCCTAGCGTGGAAAGGCCCACTGTGCCCACAGCTGGCCTGAGGCCTCGGGGAGAAGACCAGTCCCACAGGCGTCTCCTGGGCCTGCCTCCCTGACCGCACCCCCCGCCTCCTCGCAGCTGAAATCTGAGGGCTGGGTGTGTCGTGACCTGTGTTTTCCTGGGAAGGAGAGGAGTAGCTCCTTCCCTGGGGTGAAACTGCCAGATGTTTATACACAAAGTTATTAGACTGAAGCAGGAGTGGGCAGACTAGCAGGCTTTCACCCAATACTTAACAGCATTTCTGGCCCACATTCCTTTTTCTGAAGTCATTGGGGCCAGATGTGTCTCCGAATTGAGAAATTTTAGATTTGAGAAAGACAATGCGATCCATTTATCGTACACTTTCTAACTTCCCGGCAGAGTGTGGAACATCTCGCCTACCATCAGGCACGTGAATATTTCTGCAGAGAAACATGTGACTAGTCCCATTAACTGGGAGCTATACAAACTGTAAATAGCCTCACCTCAGTTCAGTCTAATTTTGCCACTAAGTAACTTAGGGAAAAACTTACCATTTGAGAGCTTTTAGGGTTTCAGAATTGCAAGAACAATTGTATGGGGTTGTGGACCTTGATCTGAAAATCCTGCTTGCAAACAGATGTGTTAGAGGGTGAAATTGTCGGCATTACACAAGGACTCCTTCAGTTGCCAAAAGACCATGGGCCTCTTTAAGGAGCCCCTCTGTAAGTGATTGGGACAGGGCTAGATCCCTAATGGGGGCTAGGGGTGGGGAGAATCTAGCAGAAGTTGTCCAGGATACTGTGGATCAAGTATCAATCTGAAATTAAGAGAAATTAGATACTAAGAGGATGGACATTTACATGTCTGTTTCCTTTCCTTTCATTTTCATTCTAACATAGGAAATGCTAACAGATGGGGCTGGCCCAAAGTCAAGCTTCTGACTCCACTTGACACAGTGCCATTGGGCATGTCCCTCTCTGAAGGGCTTGTTTGTCTATCAGAGACTGTCAGAACTCCATGAGGGCAGGAGAAGGGATTTTGCAGGATGAAAGTGCTTGGGAAGTAGTGGCCACCGTTCTGGGGGTTTCAGCCCACCTACCCCATCCACCGGGCTTTCTAATCACAGTCCTGCCTGAGAAGCGGGCCCTGCTGCCCACCCCTTATCATGGATCCCTTAGCTACTGTCCGTCTTCCATTGCTGCCTGGGGCTGGGCTGCCGTTTTTGAACACCTGGCAGTGTCTTTGTCGCGTCCTGTCCTCTCTTCTTACAGACCCCAACCCAGGCCTTTGCCTTCTTCTCTCCTGTTTGGAAGCCTCTGTATCTTCAAGGTGTGGGAACAGATTTGGTTTTCTCTAAAAAGCTAGAACCTTCTGCTGTGTGCAGCAGGCATCCTCCAGGCTGGTGCTGGCTGCTCTCGAGGAAGCTGCGTCAGAGTGGAGCTGCCCCTCTACTCAGATAAAATAGCTTCAGCTGCAGGAAGCCGCCCCCTCCCATGCCCACCAGCCCACAGCCCTTCACCCCACACAGCCCCCAGAGTTTGCCCGACACCCCCTGAGTGATGACAGGTCTCAGGAGGGGGCCGCCCCCACAAATGGGAGGCGGAAGCTTATTTTCCCCGCTTGGGCTGGGGGCGGCTGCTGAGGGGGTGAAGAAGAGATAGCAATTTATGTCGCATGTTTAGTGACACAATCCAGATGCAGGTGGGACTTTCTTGAGTGGCAGGTGTCACCCTGGGTCCCGTGTGGGATGGTTTAATACAGGGGTTTGTGTGTTTGTGTGTGTGGAGGGCCACTGCGCCCCCAGATCCTCCTCTCCCCCGAGGGCTGCGTCTCTAAACCTGGGAAAACATCAGCCTCAGGAGGAGGCCCCTTTCCGGGTAACTGATGTGTGGGAGAAGCCAAGAGGCCCCTGCCTGTCTCCTGAATGAGGCTGTGAGGGTTGCCATGTGGGCGGGACCGGTTCAAAATAGCGCCCCCGCCCCTCTAAATTAGACCGTGGTCTCAGCATGATCATCTTCAGTAGATAAGGGACAGTGGCTGATTTACTCCAAATAGTTCCAGCTGGCCACTCAGACCAGGGCCAGAGTTAACTTCTCAAACACCAGCCAGCTGAAAATTAGGGTTCTCGTGCAGGCAAGTGCATGGTTGACACACAGCCCTTTGGTGACAAAGCTGGGCTTTGCCTGCATAGTGCAGACAAGGCTGTTGGTTCAGAGGCTGCAGGGCACATTCCAGGTTGGGGCCTTTTGTCGGTCGGAATTCAATAGGACATTCCCTGGCTGTGGGTGTTTAGGGCAGGAATTACAGGCTTGCAGAGAAAGTCAGAGGCAATGAGATGCTCCCAGTACCAAACTGTGACACTGGGATCAGGGTGGTCATTCCCTTGGGTCAGAGTGGGACCCTAGAGCCAGAGTGAGCTGTGGGTGGCCTGGGTGTGTCCTGTGGACGGCGGAGACTGTTGATTTGGATGTTGAGCTCTGAGTCAGTTTCAGAACCAAGGATCTCAGGCTGAGAAGGCCAGGTCCCCATGGGAGCGGCAGGAGTCTGATGGCTCTGCTGCCAGAGCCTACCCCAGCCTGCCACGCCGCTGACCTTCCCATGGTAAGGAAGGGGCAGGCAGCATGGTTCCCACCCTCAGCTGCCCCAGACCCACACATCCAGCCCCAAGAGCAGCCTCACCCAGGCACAGTGCAGGGCATTTTAGCTCCTGGGAGGGGAGATGCCTTTGTGAGTTTCAGATGTCAGAGGAGAAGCTCCGAGAGAGTAAGTCATGTGCCCCCAAACACTCAGCTCCTAAGTGGCAGGACAGGCAAGTGGCCAGGTTGGGCCGCCCCCACAGCCTGTGCCGTCCACACACTCACTACAGCACTCCCAGAAGAAGGAGCAGAATCGCATGCAGCCCAGAGCAGGTCCTGTGGAGGGGTCCTCACCCCTCAGGAGTAATAGGGTGATTATGTCACATGTTTAGTGATACAATCCCACCTGTGTCTGGATTGTGTCACTAAACATGCAACATAAATTACCATCTCTTCTCCATCCCCTCAGCAGCCGCCCCCACCCCAAGCTGGGAAAATAAGCTTCTCCCTCCCATATGTGGGGGCGGCCCCCTCCTGAGACCTGTCATCACTTAGGGGGAGTTGGGCAAAACCTCCTAGGAAGGTCCTGGACGCCTCCACCCTGCCCCACAAGGCTCCGTACTCCCACCTGCCTGGGCAGCCCTCACACCCATGCTCCCTCCTTTAGGCAGGCCCAGAAAGGTGCCCCTTCCTGAGGGTGTTGGGGGATGGCGGCAGAGAGACAGCTGGTATTAGGAGCTTCCCCATCCTAATGTGCAGGACCAAGTTGCCCGCTCTGCCAGCCAGGGGCTCCAGCCATGCTGGCACAGGCATCTCAGAGGTGTGAGATGAACTCCGCCTCATGCAGGATGCCCAGGGCTCGGAAGCAGTAAGGAGGATGCTACAGAAAGGAACTGCAGAAAGAAAAAAAGCCACATGGTTAACTTTTCCCCTGGAGGGCAAAGGGGTCCGGCTCTCAAAAAGAAAAGCCAGGCACAGATCCCAACACCAAGTGTAAGGCAGCACAAAGTGGGTCTGAAACCCCAGGACCGGGTCAAAGGCCTTCCGAAGGCCCGAGGTTCTTGAGGAGGGGAAGCTGATAGGGCCCTGGTCTTTCTGCACCAGCGTGGCTCTTTAAAATACAAAACACCCACAAAGCCAAAAACCCTGAAACATGTTCTTTAGCTAACCCCTTCCCTGCCCAGATGCCTGCAATTCTGAGAATTCACTTCAGTTTTGCCAGATCCAACCCCTAGGCTTGAGGGTGGAGAGCCAGGCCTCCTCAGGGTCCCTTCTAGGCTCCCAGGCCCACCTTAGGCTTTAATTGCATTGGCTGTTTCTTATGGTGTTAGTGAATTTTGCAAAGAAAGCCCTGAGCATTGCATAAATGCTTGGGGGCGTGTCATTTAAATGGAAGTTCTCCAATAGTGGCTGAAGGCAGAGTTTACTGTTATCCCTCCCTCTTGCTGGCTTTGCTGGAGGGCTTTTATCAGAGAGATTGGAGGTGGGAGAGCACTTTTAAAGCACACCCCACCCCCTGCACCCGAGCGGCACCTAAGCTTCCCAGAGACCATGACCTTGTATGTGGCTGGAGGCCTCAGGCTTAGGGAGCAGCCTGAAGCCTTTGCTGTCAACCCTCCCAGGAAAGAAGCCGGGCCTCAGGCTGAGGAAAAACAGAGTTTCCTCTCCAGAGGGCTCAATGAGCAGCCAGGTAGTGGCCTCGGGCAGTCCTCACCAGGGGGACACCTCCCTGCTTTGCATTAACTCATCAGCAAGCTCATCGAGAGCTAACGTGGGCCCAGCAGTCCTGTGCTTGGAAATGATGCCGTCACCTCCACACTCCTGCTGTTCCAGCCTCTGCAGGTGAAGCTGCAAGGTGAGCAGAGGCAGGCGTGGGGACACACTCTTCAAGGACTGCACTGCCCCTTCTCCCTCCTGAGAGCTCTGTGCACTGGGTTTGGGGATGAGGCGCCAGCCTGGTCAGGGGAGGTGACTGTGGTCCTTCTGACCAGCTTGGATCTTTAAAATAATCACAAAAAAGCTCAGCCTGAGCAGGTGGGTGCAAGGCTCAGGGGCCTGTGTTTTTCATCAATCAGTTTTCTTCCTGCAAGATTCTTAGAGCTGGATGTTCACGGGATCATGGGGCATGGAGGTGGTCACGCTCAGACAGTCATGCACCACCCTCAATCCCAGGCCCTGCAGAGATAGGAAGAATCCCAACCAGAGGGATTCTTCCCCAAACGTTCCCTTGTGGCCCAAGAGTGAGTTCCGGCCTGAGTGCTGTTATGACTGCCGGCGTCTCTCCGACTGCCTCTCGCCTCAGTTTAACCATCTATAGGTTAGGAACAAAGAAGGGCTTAGGCAGCCATCGTTTCCCCATTTCTGTCAGAGCCAAGGGCTTGGAGGCCCAGCCCCATCCGGGCAAGGGCTGTCCGCTCCTGCCCAGGCCTCACCTCCTCGCTGCAGCTGGCAAGATTCTTTCTAGCAGAACAGAAACACTGGCCCCCAATTCCACTCTCCCCTCCTGATGCTACCGCAGAGGGCAGAAAGGTGCCCTGTAGCGTCCACCATGTGTGTGTCCTGAGTTTCCAGTGCAAGTCATCTGGATTTGCATTTAGCTAGGGAAACTCGGCCCTCAAACCCTCTCCCTCTCTGCCTGAATTTGCCAAAATGCCAACCATCCGGGCAGGTGTGGATGCCACAGTCCATCCCCATTGCATTTCACCCCCACATGGACAGAGGCACACACTCGCACACATTCCCAGCACCTTTGACTGCTGGGGGATGCAGGCCAGGGTCTGCCTGGAGCCTCAGGGTTGGGACTTATCTCCAAAGGAGCCCACACCCCCTCTTCCAGGATGGGCACTGGCTGGCAGCACTTTTTTCCCTCATCACATCCCTGACCCCTGCCCAGCCCACATGCACATGCTGTTTCCTGTCTCCAGGGCCCTAGCCTGTGGATCTCTTCCTCCCATGCACTCCTAGGGTGAATGGGCTCAGCACCAAACCTGGCTGTGCCCATTCCCCACAACCCCAGCTTGGCCTCCTGTGGGAAGGAGAAGGCAGACCTGCCCAGAGGAGAGGGGCAGTGTTCCCACCCACCTGCTCCAGCACAGGAACCAGGGAGGAAAGAAGGGAGAGGGAGGTTCCATTCACCGTTTTCTGGGTTAGCGCTTGATTGGATGTTTCAAGCAAGGGACAAGGTGATGGTGGCTGTAATAGGCTCCTCGTGGGCACCGTCACCCCAGAAGGCCTGGGCACCCATGAGAACCTGTGGCCAGCCCTTTTCATTGGCTGAGTTCCCTGCTGTTGTGCGTGGTGCCATTTTTTTTTTAAACAACATATATAAAAACAAAACAACTGGTTCTGTGTGTATCAACTTAATTTGCATATGAATGAGTGTTGTGTTGTGATTTGCAGTGTTTTGACACCGTGATTGGCTTTGTTTGGGTCTCTCTTCTTTCTGTGAAATTAACTGCTGTGCGTTTTCACTGTTCTTAGAGAAGACCCTGAGCTCCTGGGGTTTTCTTGTCTCACTTCTACCCTGACCTGCTGGGAGCCCACCCCACCCCAGTCCAGCCATGAGGGTATTTCCAGCCTATTCCAATGACTGAAACCCTTCTTGGAAGAAAACGTCTAATGTCGGGGACGTAGGGACGCTTCCAGACTTGCCCTGGCCGGAACCCTGCAGCCTGGGGCCCCAGCCCGCCTGCAGCTCAGCTTTCCCCAACACCCTCAGGACCCAGCCCCAGCCCCGGCAGACCTTCCCTGGGAGCTGCTTAGGTGGTCTCCACAGCGCCCTCTAGGGGCCAAGCAGGGTTCCAGATTCTCCAGCCTTCTGCCAGCTTTAAAACCCTTCACTCAAGCAGCATTACTGTACATGCAATGAAAAATACTATATATGACAGTCAAAACCTGTGTACATATTTCCATGTACATATTTATACATACACACACCTTCCTATTATAAATATATAAAGCATGACATCTCTTTGGCATTCCAAGTTTGTGTTTTTTTAAATCCTTGGAAATACGGCTTTGGAAACCTTTTTCTTCCTTTCCCTCTTTTCTATGTTGTAATAAACATTCATGTGACCTTTCTGGTAGTTTCTCAAATCCCTGTGTCCTCCCGTGTTCCTAATCGGACA